AGATACATTCCAACCACGTTGCCCAATGTAAATCCAAGCAGGAATTGGAGCATGATGTTGGTGGGGAGGGCGAGGAGGGCGCAAAGGGCTGCTGCAGCTCTGCAGGCCGGTCAGAGCCTGCTTCCCCATGCGAGGGGAGCGGAATCGCCCCCCCCGCCACCTTTTTTTTTTTGAGAGGGAGTTTCACTCTTGTCGCCCAGGCTGCAGTGCAATGGCGCGGATCTCGGCTCACTGCAACCTCCGCCTCCCGGGTTCAAGCGATTCTCCAGCCTCAGCCTCCCTAGTAGCTGGGATTATAGGCGCCAGCCACCACGCCCGGCTAATTTTTGTTATTTTTAGTAGAGACGTGGTTTCACCGTGTTGGCCAGGCTGGTCTCGAACTCCTGATCTCAGGTGATCCGCCCGCCTCGGCCTCCCAAAGTGCTGGGATTATAGGCGTGAGCCACAGCGCCCTGCCAAGAAGAATCATTCTTTAACCTTAACTCAAAGCAACCAATTCAAGGGTTGGAATTACTCACTCCCCATTTAGAACTTTCAGCAGCGGTCTTTAGCATCAGTAGCCGTCAAGATTGTGTTGGGTCGTTGCTTTCTTGTTGTTTTAAATCACGGTCATGTGTTTGGCAAGGGTGCTGGTTAACCGAAAATGTTGGTTCTAGAGCTAGAAGTACTGGCATTCAAATAAACATATTTGGGGGTTGGGGGTTGATGAGCAAGGCTGGGAGGAGACAAAAGAAGTATCTCGGCTCAGTCGTCAGAGACGCGCAAGGTGTAACGGAGAGAGCAATCTAGGTTGTGAGAGTGGCTCCAAACATTGAGACATGGAGCCAGGACCTTTGCTCCTGGGGGATGGCCCTAGTACTGATGCGCAGGACCTGGTCCTTGAAGGAGCTGACAAAACTGCCGTTCACCCGCGCGACCACCGGCAAAGCAGCTCCACAGCCTGCCCCTCCCCTTGGCTGCTCCCCCACCCATTTCCCGCCTTGTCTTTCCTCTCTTCTCTCTCTCCCTCCTCCCTGCGCGAAGCGGAAGTGACGCGAGGCGTAGCGGAAGTTACTGCAGCCGCGGTGTTGTGCTGTGGGGAAGGGAGAAGGATTTGTAAACCCCGGAGCGAGGTTCTGCTTACCCGAGGCCGCTGCTGTGCGGAGACCCCCGGGTGAAGCCACCGTCATCATGTCTGACCAGGTACCGGGCTGGGAGCCATCCAACGGCGGTGGAACTTTTATCTTGAAATTTAATTTTCTTTCAGGAGGCAAAACCTTCAACTGAGGACTTGGGGGATAAGAAGGAAGGTGAATATATTAAACTCAAAGTCATTGGACAGGTGAGTTTCATTGTTTTTCTCTTTTGAGTCCCAGGGATAATTTTTTTCTTTTTTATCTCCTTAGGATAGCAGTGAGATTCACTTCAAAGTGAAAATGACAACACATCTCAAGAAACTCAAAGAATCATACTGTCAAAGACAGGTTCGTCCATTTTGGTATTAAGTACAATGCTTTGTATGCATTATTATTATCTTTACCTTTTTAGGGTGTTCCAATGAATTCACTCAGGTTTCTCTTTGAGGGTCAGAGAATTGCTGATAATCATACTCCAAAAGAAGTGAGTATACTTTTCTCCTGAGTCAAGAAAAAGTTACCTATAAAATTTAAAACTTTTTGGTCAGGCACAGTGGCCCACGCCTGCAATCCTAGCACTTTGGGAGGCTGAGGCGGGCTGGATCACTGCAGGTCAGGAGTTGAGACCAGCCTGGGCAACATGGCGAAACCTCATCTCTACTAAAAATAGAAAAAGTAGCCAGGTATGGTAGCGCACGCTTGTAGTGCTAGCTACTTATAGTCTAACATTTTTCTTTCCTCTTACAGCTGGGAATGGAGGAAGAAGATGTGATTGAAGTTTATCAGGAACAAACGGGGGGTCATTCAACAGTTTAGATATTCTTTTTATTTTTTTTCTTTTCCCTCAATCCTTTTTTATTTTTAAAAATAGTTCTTTTGTAATGTGGTGTTCAAAACGGAATTGAAAACTGGCACCCCATCTCTTTGAAACATCTGGTAATTTGAATTCTAGTGCTCATTATTCATTATTGTTTGTTTTCATTGTGCTGATTTTTGGTGATCAAGCCTCAGTCCCCTTCATATTACCCTCTCCTTTTTAAAAATTACGTGTGCACAGAGAGGTCACCTTTTTCAGGACATTGCATTTTCAGGCTTGTGGTGATAAATAAGATCGACCAATGCAAGTGTTCATAATGACTTTCCAATTGGCCCTGATGTTCTAGCATGTGATTACTTCACTCCTGGACTGTGACTTTCAGTGGGAGATGGAAGTTTTTCAGAGAACTGAACTGTGGAAAAATGACCTTTCCTTAACTTGAAGCTACTTTTAAAATTTGAGGGTCTGGACCAAAAGAAGAGGAATATCAGGTTGAAGTCAAGATGACAGATAAGGTGAGAGTAATGACTAACTCCAAAGATGGCTTCACTGAAGAAAAGGCATTTTAAGATTTTTTAAAAATCTTGTCAGAAGATCCCAGAAAAGTTCTAATTTTCATTAGCAATTAATAAAGCTATACATGCAGAAATGAATACAACAGAACACTGCTCTTTTTGATTTTATTTGTACTTTTTGGCCTGGGATATGGGTTTTAAATGGACATTGTCTGTACCAGCTTCATTAAAATAAACAATATTTGTAAAAATCATACTAATGCTTATTTTATTTTAATTGTATAGAAAGAAAAAAATGCCTAAAATAAGGTTTTCTTGCATAAATACTGGAAATTGCACATGGTACAAATTTTTTCTTCATTACTGTACAGTGATGATGTTAATGACTTTGAAGCACTGAAAGTTACTGAAGTGCCTTCTGAATCAAGGATTTAATTAAGGCCACAATACCTTTTTAATACTCAGTGTTCTGTTTTTTTAAAAACTTGATATTCCTGTATGGTGCATATATGATACAGTTACCTAATCATGTTGAATAAATGGGCATGCCAAAAATTCTTACTGGATTTTTATTGATAATTTCAGTTCTTCCTTTAAC